CAGCTGCATGTTAACACACTGGCCTGTCCCTGACTTTGGCTTTGTTTCCAGGATATACAGTTGTTTCTGGAATGTACAGTAGCTAGATTGCAGCCCTCCAATCATACAAAAACAGACTGAGGGTTTGGAAATGCTGCTAAAGTCTAGTTACAGTGTTGCTCTTGAGGAGTCTGGCGCTATAGGGAGTCTGAGAATTCCTTATTTGAAAAACAGCCAATGGAACCGCACAGACACACTGAAATTAAGACATTCTTTCTGTAGATTATGCAGCATTGTTAGAGAGCAAAGAAAAGCCACAGGAATAAAGGACTCAATTCAGCCCTCTGCTGAAGGAGAGGGTGTTCCTGAGGCTTGAGTAGGAATTGACCCAACAGGGACAGTTTGGTTGGGCTGATACCAGGAGGCTACTGAGAGGTGTCGATGATGCCTTCCTGAGCTCTGCTGAATACCTCCTTGGCATCAGTCCTCCCCCAACATCTAGCAGAAACAGAGGAGCCAGACATTAGGGACCACATTGGGGCGTGCTTTTCCCCACAGATGCATACTGAAGTGGGGACAAAGTCTTCAGCTGCCATATGACCTGGATTGCTGTTTCACCTATCACATGCATCTAATCTGACTTCAACAATCTACAGGAGAAGGTAGAACTTCATATTTACATTTTATTTGAGTGGTTTATGAAGAAAAGTAGAGGAAAACTGCAAAGAACGGCAGAAGTAGACTCTTGAGGTTGGAGGGGAGTAGGGGATGATGGTGTGGGAGGGATGAACTTTGCAGGGAGTTACACAAAATTTGGAAAATTACAGAGAATACTGGAATCGCCACTAAAAGAGAGGCAGGGCACCTAAATCTATTTATTAGACAACAATTCTGAGAAATTATTCATCACTAAGGGCAGGACAGTCAGTTGATGCAGTCAAGAAGGGGCAGGAAATAGGGCGAGCTGAGTTATGAAAGCCATTCTCAGAAATGACCCAAATTTGTACTGAGCTGTTGTTCTTGAGCAACCTTGGGGAAAATTATCAGTCTGCTTTTCCCACAGCCTGATGTCCAAGGGGCAGATACGTGTGGTGGGCTTGCTGGAGAAATAGGCTCTTCTCACGTGAGAACAGCATCCTTCCAATCTAGAGCTCCTGGCTCCAGGAAGTGGTGGTGGCTCTACCCTGGTGCTATTTCATTAGTGAAGGGTGGGGTGGTGGAAAGTGCAGAAAAGGCAGGACCCCTGACACCAGCAAGGCATTGGATCTCTCTGGACCTCCGGGTGGTGGACTTTGGGACTGGACAGACCTGGTCACAGTCTAGGTTCTACATCTTACTGGTCGAGCAACTTTAGGCAAGTAGCTTAACTCCTCCGAACTTATTTTCCCTATTTTCTCTTTATTTTATTTTTTTAACAGAGTCAACCTATTTGATTTCTTGACAAGACCACAATCTGATCCCAAAGATGTGCTCCACAAATCCAGGCAAATGGGTCACCTTTGATGATGATCCTGCTGTTCAATCTTCTCAAAAGTCAAAGAATTTTCCTCTGGAGAATCAAGGTGTCTGTAGACCAAATGGACTGAAGCTGAACCTTCCTGGCCTCAGGGAATTTCCCAGTGGATCTTCCTCCACCAGCAGCACTCCTCTCTCCTCCCCCATTGTAGATTTTTATTTCAGTCCAGGACCTCCAAGTAACTCTCCTCTTTCTACACCTACCAAAGACTTCCCAGGTTTTCCTGGCATCCCCAAAGCAGGGACTCATGTGCTTTATCCTATTCCAGAATCATCTTCAGACAGCCCACTCGCAATATCAGGAGGAGAATCTTCCTTACTGCCTACCAGACCAACATGTTTATCCCATGCCTTGTTACCCAGTGACCACTCATGTACACATCCAACTCCCAAAGTAGGTCTTCCAGATGAAGTTAATCCTCAACAGGCTGAAAGCCTAGGATTCCAAAGTGATGATCTCCCCCAGTTTCAGTATTTTCGAGAGGACTGTGCTTTTTCAAGTCCATTTTGGAAAGATGAAGGCAGTGATTCCCATTTCACCCTTGACCCACCAGGAAGCAAAAAGATGTTCTCATCAAGAAACAAGGAGATGCCTATTGACCAAAAAAGCCTAAATAAGTGTTCACTCAACTATATCTGTGAGAAGCTTGAACATCTCCAGTCAGCTGAGAACCAAGACTCACTTAGAAGTTTGTCTATGCACTGTCTATGTGCTGAAGAAAATGCCTCTTCCTTTGTCCCCCACACACTCTTCAGGAGTCAGCCAAAATCCGGATGGTCTTTCATGCTGAGAATTCCTGAGAAGAAGAATATGATGTCTTCCCGGCAATGGGGACCAATTTTTCTGAAAGTTTTGCCTGGAGGAATTTTGCAGATGTATTATGAACAGGGATTAGAAAAACCATTTAAAGAGATACAGCTTGATCCATATTGTAGGCTTTCTGAACCCAAGGTTGAGAACTTCAGTGTAGCAGGAAAAATCCACACTGTGAAGATTGAACATGTGTCTTACACAGAAAAAAGGAAATACCATTCTAAGACAGAAGTAGTTCATGAACCTGACATAGAGCAGATGCTGAAGTTGGGGTCCACATCGTACCATGACTTCCTTGACTTTCTGACTACTGTGGAGGAGGAGCTGATGAAGTTGCCAGCTGTTTCAAAACCAAAAAAGAACTACGAGGAGCAAGAAATTTCCTTGGAAATTGTGGACAACTTTTGGGGTAAAGTCACAAAAGAAGGAAAATTTGTTGAAAGTGCTGTGATAACTCAAATTTATTGCCTCTGCTTTGTGAATGGGAACCTGGAATGCTTTTTAACCTTGAATGACCTTGAGTTGCCGAAGCGAGATGAATCCTATTATGAGAAGGACTCAGAAAAAAAGGGGATTGATATTCTTGACTACCATTTTCATAAGTGTGTGAATGTACAAGAATTTGAGCAATCAAGAATCATTAAGTTTGTACCTCTGGATGCCTGCCGGTTTGAGCTGATGCGTTTCAAGACTTTGTATAATGGGGATAATCTTCCCTTTTCCTTGAAGTCTGTAGTGGTTGTCCAGGGAGCATACGTGGAACTTCAGGCTTTTGTCAACATGGCCTCATTGGCGCAGAGGTCATCCTATGCTGGTTCCTTAAGGTCCTGTGACAATATAAGGATACACTTTCCTGTCCCATCGCAGTGGATCAAGGCCCTTTGGACCATGAACCTCCAGAGGCAGAAGTCTCTGAAAGCTAAAATGAACCGCCGAGCATGTCTGGGGAGTTTACAGGAACTTGAATCTGAACCTGTCATTCAAGTCACTGTGGGGTCAGCAAAATATGAGAGTGCCTACCAGGCAGTGGTATGGAAGATAGATCGGCTTCCAGACAAAAATTCAAGTAAATATTCAACACCCCAAGTTTATTTTCATTACTTTGACTATTTGATTTTTTTTCCCTCGAGGTCTAGATCATCCCCATTGTCTGTCATACAAATTAGAGCTTGGATCAGACCAAGAAATTCCCTCTGATTGGTATCCATTTGCTACTGTTCAGTTTTCCGTGCCTGACACCTGTGCCTCAAGGACAGAGGTCAGGTCTCTGGGAGTGGAGAGTGATGTCCAGCCACAGAAACATGTTCAGCAGCGAGCTTGCTACAACATCCAGGTACATCCCAAAACTTCTAGAACTGTGACCTGAAAATGAAACTTTAACAATTGCTTTTATGTAGCCTAAACTCTACAGATCTGTAATTGAAGATGTAATTGAAGGAGTTCGGAATCTATTTGCTGAAGAAGGTATAGAGGAACAAGTTTTAAAAGACTTGAAGCAGGTTTGTAGCCGATACAACTTTTTCTTCCTGTCTTTAAAGTAAACTTTTTTTTTCCCCTCTGCAGCTCTGGGAAACCAAGGTTTTGCAGTCTAAAGCAACAGAAGACTTCTTCAGAAATAGCATCCAATCACCTCTGTTTACTCTTCAGTTGCCGCACAGCTTGCACCAAACATTGCAATCGTCAACAGGTTGGATACCATTAGTAAATGAGTACTGTTAGATGAATGTATATTTATTTTGTTTCCTATGCAGCATCATTAGTTATTCCTGCTGGTAGAACTCTTCCAAGTTTTACCACAGCAGAACTGGTATGTAGCTTACTTAAAATATATTTTAAAAGCTAACTTTCTAATATAAATTTCTTATATCTAGGGCACTTCAAACTCCAGTGCAAACTTTACTTTTCCTGGTTATCCCATTCATGTACCAGCAGGTGTGACACTACAGACTGTATCTGGTGAGAGTATATTCTAAGAATCTTTTTGTTTTTATACTTACAATTTTGCTTTCTCCTTTTTAAGGTCACCTTTATAAAGTCAATGTACCAATTATGGTGACAGAGACTTCTGGAAGAGCAGGTATTCTTCAGCATCCAATTCAGCAAGTATTTCAACAGCTTGGCCAGCCTTCAGTAATACAAACTAGTGTTCCACAATTGAATCCATGGTCTCTTCAAGCAACTACTGAAAAATCACAGAGAATTGAAACCGTGCTACAGCAACCCGCAATTCTACCTTCTGGGCCAGTAGATAGGAAACACTTAGAAAATGCCACCAGTGATATACTTGTATCTCCTGGAAATGAGCATAAAATCGTGCCTGAAGCTTTGTTGTGTCATCAGGAAAGTTCTCACTATATCAGTCTTCCAGGTGTTGTATTTTCTCCACAGGTCTCTCAAACAAATTCTAATGTGGAGTCAGTGCTCAGTGGTTCAGCTAGCATGGCTCAAAATCTGCATGATGAGTCCCTCTCCACAAGCCCTCATGGGGCTCTCCACCAGCACGTGACTGATATTCAGCTTCATATTCTTAAAAATAGGATGTATGGATGTGATTCTGTAAAGCAACCAAGAAATATAGAGGAACCCAGCAACATACCTGTATCAGAGAAGGTATAGTTCTGTGTCCAACTTCTTGGTATCAGTTGAACTTTATTGTATTTCTTTCTCTTTTTAGGATTCTAATTCTCAGGTGGATTTAAGCATTCGGGTTACTGATGATGATATTGGTGAAATAATTCAAGTAGATGGAAGCGGTGATACATCTTCCAATGAAGAAATAGGAAGTACAAGAGATGCAGATGAGAATGAATTTCTAGGGAATATTGACGGGGGAGATCTGAAGGTACCTGAAGAAGAAGCTGACAGTATTTCAAATGAGGATTCAGCCACAAACAGTAGTGATAATGAAGACCCTCAAGTAAACATTGTAGAAGAGGTGAGGATGACTTTTGAGCTGAGACTTCCTTTAATTCCTTAATGTGATCATCTTTCGTCTTTAGGACCCTTTAAATTCTGGAGATGATGTTAGTGAACAGGATGTGCCAGACCTGTTTGACACGGATAATGTTATTGTCTGTCAGTATGATAAGGTACTGTATTTACCTTTTGGACTTTGGGTTTATTAATTAATGTAAACTACTTTTCTCCCTCCAGATTCATCGAAGCAAGAACAAATGGAAATTCTATTTGAAAGATGGTGTTATGTGTTTTGGAGGGAGAGACTATGTATTTGCAAAAGCCATTGGTGATGCAGAGTGGTAAACCTTGTGAGCTCAGTACATCTATTTTGTGAACATCAGTTGGATTATATTGCATATTGTGAATTCATTTTTATTTTGAATATAGTCCAGCACAGAGCTGTTCAAATTTTTAGTTCACTGTATGGAATTTAATAAAATTATAATTCAGATGCAGATACAATTACACAATTTTATATGTATTTTGTTTTATGTCTT